TGGCTTAACAACAAATACAGGATTTATGTCCAGCATAAGACCTACAGAGGTGGGAGACCAGCTTAATGCCAGTGCCCGTTGCTTCTTACAGGCTGGGGTGATTTATAGGCCTGGGTGGGAGTGGTCTGGGGGGCCATGGCCTGCTTCCTGGGAACATGTTGATAAGGTGTTCCCAGGACGAGGCGGCTCTGGCCCTTGTTCCAGTGGAATGTGGTACTTTCTCCCAGCAGAGTATAAGAGGCAGCCTGTTTCTCACGCCCGAACCCCGTGGAATGTTTCACTTTGACTAAGGTCTGCAAAATGGCAGGGGGGCTTACAAAAATGGTGCAGTTTGGACTAACAACGTACATAAATTTTTAAAAAGCAAAAGAATAAATCCCAAATATGGGAAAGTGTTATCTGTGGAAGAAAGTAATGGGATGGTATCAGAAAAGACACTGGTAATTTAAACAGTGTTGACAATGTCTCAGTTTTAAAATTACCAGCTGGTTCCCATGTATAAGTTGCTTACTTATCTGTTACACCTATTTATGTATATATAAAAATAGGTTTCCAAACGACATCCCATGTGTATGAAATAACAGAATTTTTATGCCTTATTAAAATAATTTCTCTAAACACTTGAAGAGCCCGAGCCGCCTCTTACCCTAAACGAACCCCACGCCCCTGAATTGATCAGTCACTTCCGCCTCCACCTTTCCAGCTCCACCTAAGGAAGCGGAAGTACTTTACTCTTGGGTCCTCCCACCTGTAGGGGGCTCTCCGAGGCTTCTAGTGCCACGAAGGCCTCCTGCCTGGGTTGTCCTTATGGCGCCTGTGAGTTTAGTTCTAGAAAAGATATTTGTATTTTAACTTTTCCATCTAACAAACAGTAGCACAGGCATCTTAGTCTGGACAACAACGTACAAGCTGAATTCCTGGCTAGTTCCCTCATTATCAAACCCTGACACAGTAGTAGGCGCGAGTCAGGCAGTGTGGGGACAGCCCCGAGTTGCCGAAAGTCCCCGGCCCGTTTTCCTCCTGTGAAGACATAGCTGCGGGTGGCTGTGCTGGTGGCGTTCAAGATGTCGACCAAGAATTTCCGAGTCAGTGACGGGGACTGGATTTGCCCTGACAAAAAGTGAGTTCAAGAAGGGTCCTGAATTGGGACGGATTTTTATAAATGCTTTTTAATCTGTTTTTAGATGTGGAAATGTAAACTTTGCTAGAAGAACCAGCTGTAATCGATGTGGTCGGGGTAAGTATTTAAAGAAGATTCTATTTATACTGAGGTTCATATTGCATGATTTTTCTGTTTTCAGAGAAAACAACTGAGGCCAAGATGATGAAAGCTGGGGGCACTGAAATAGGAAAGACACTTGCAGAAAAGAGCCGAGGCCTATTTAGTGCTAATGACTGGCAATGTAAAACGTATGTTTTTTAAATTATTGTCTGCTCTTTCTGCCTACTAATTTAGTATTTTTCACTTCTAAAGTTGCAGCAATGTGAATTGGGCCAGAAGATCAGAGTGTAATATGTGTAATACTCCAAAGTATGCTAAATTAGAAGAAAGAACAGGTATGATAAAACCACATTGTAACTAAATGATTATAGGGTAACAATTTGTGCCCTCTTTTTTAAGGATATGGTGGTGGTTTTAATGAAAGAGAAAATGTTGAATATATAGAAAGAGAAGAATCTGATGGTGAATATGATGAGGTAAGCTATATTTTGGTGTTCAGGTTGAATATCTGACAAGCATTTTGAAATTGTTTTTCTCTAGTTTGGACGTAAAAAGAAAAAATACAGAGGGAAAGCAGTTGGTCCTGCATCTATATTAAAGGAAGTTGAAGATAAAGAATCAGAGGGAGAAGAAGAGGATGAGGATGAAGATCTTTCTAAATATAAGTTAGATGAGGTGAACAATTTTCTTGTCCTATTTCCCTTTTGTAAATGTCTAATTATAATTGAATTTTTGTTAGGATGAGGATGAAGATGACGCTGATCTCTCAAAATATAATCTTGATGCCAGTGAAGAAGAAGATAGTAATAAAAAGAAATCTAATAGACGAAGTCGCTCAAAGTCTCGATCTTCACATTCACGATCTTCATCACGCTCATCCTCCCCCTCAAGTTCAAGGTCTAGGTCCAGGTAAACGGGTACAGGTCAAGGGTAACACCAGTTGGAAAAAAAAAATCGTTCCATGTTGTTCCAGGTCCCGTTCAAGAAGTTCTTCCAGTTCGCAGTCAAGATCTCGTTCCAGTTCCAGAGAACGTTCGAGATCTCGTGGGTCGAAATCAAGGTGAATGAGGTAGCATCTCTCTGTAAAGCAGAGAAATGTTTGATTTGTTTCTCAATCAATGAAGATCCAGCTCCAGGTCCCACAGGGGCTCTTCTTCCCCACGAAAAAGATCTTATTCAAGTTCATCATCTTCTCCTGAGAGGAACAGAAAGAGAAGTCGTTCTAGATCTTCTTCATCTGGTGATCGCAAAAAAAGACGAACAAGATCACGGTCACCCGAAAGGTTTGGGTTTCTGTAGAAATAAGAATGGGTGTAAACTTAATGAACATGTTCTCTATTCCATAAGCCAGGTGATTGGTGAAAACACTAAACAACCCTGAGCCCAGGGCCAACCCCTACGGAACACCACTACTTTACCCAGGTTGATATTGACTTATTCATACTAGCTGCATGAATATAACCCTATAGCAAATTGTACAATCATCTTGTGTGACCTAGATTTCCAAAACTTATTTATGAGTATATTTTCTCATACACAGAAGCCTTGCTGTATCTTTTTTACATAATAGACTTCTTACACTTTCTACACCGTGTCACAGGGATTGGTTTAGTCACACTTCCATTACCAAGTTTATATGCTTTTGTTGTACATTTTCTGTAATTTTACACATTTTTGCAAGGCTTTTCTTTGATATCTTAAATAATTGAGAGGTGGCTATATTTTGAAATGAGATTCTTTTGAAATTGTAGAGAATTTTTTATTGTATTTATATGATAACTGGGCTCATATCCAAAGTCTAAACATCAGATAATTTTATGTGTGTAAGTTCCTATCTCAATTTTTAATTTTTTTGCTAGCATCATGGTACTGAATTTTGTATACTTTCACAGTCTTAAGAATGAATGCTGAGATTTAGCTCTAGCTTACTAGAATGCCTACTCTCTCCATTATGTCTTACAGACGCCACAGGTCATCATCTGGATCATCCCATTCTGGTTCCCGTTCAAGTTCAAAAAAGAAATAATGTATTAAAATTTACATCTTAAAAAAATCCAGTACAGTGCATGAAGCATATTTTTAAAGAAGTTGGTGTCTTACTTGGTCAGAAGTGCTAAATCTGCTAGTAGAGGTGCATGCCTTTCATTGCTTTTCAAAACAATACAGCTGTGTTTATTTGTGAAGTTAAAAGTAAATAGCATTTTAAGCCATAATGTCCCAAAATAGATGTTCTGTCATTCATTATTTACAACCATTTGCTTCATTTAAAACCATTTCAGCTATAACAAAGTACTTTGCTTCCTAATTTAAACCCATTTTTGTCATTTCCAAATACATCCTGTCCATTGGCTAAGACAGGATTACCTAGGCTTGCCTGAACTTTGGGCATGGAAGAAAGACTGGAAACTAGTTGGAAACAACATACTTATGGAAAAGAAAGTCAGCCTTTTTATGCTGTTAACAGATGTCAGAGTGATTCTCACCAAAAAAAGTTAAACTATGTTGTAAGCAGCCAACTGTAAATGTCTATTTTGAAATTCCCTATGCTAAGGGTGCCTTAGAATCATTGTGTCTCTTTTATCCAGCTTTACTTTTTTGCTCCACATTTAATGCAAAAGAATCTTGTGATGTCTACAAGGAGAGAAGTGGGATATATTTTCCTTTCTGACACATAATTTGGGGCAAAAAAGAAAGTCTTAAGAGTTTATCTTTTCTCTGCTGATACGGTTGCTTGATAAAGACATCTCAAAATGTTTACCAATGTTTTAAGAAGCTTTGTGTGATATTCTTCCAAATGTAGTTACCAAATATAATATGGTAGAAAAGGCTAAATCATACTTAATGAGCAAATTGAAGTAAGCTTTTAAAGTATATTTCTCTTTTGGTGAAAGGCCAATGGAGACATTGTGAATTTAAGTGAACATTTGCCTCAAGATGTTAACTATAAACACACTGCATACAATTTTCTTCTGAATAACAAATGAATGCTTATTGCTGCATGATGTAAGCAAAAGTCATTATTTTTCCTATTCATTTGAAATAAGTTATGGCTTAAAATGCTTTTGGAGTTTATTTCTCAAAATTAAAATCTGGTCACATGAGCTTTAGTTTGTTTTCTGGTTTAAAAAATAAAAAGGTTTCTCTTAACAGTATTTCCAGTGACAATGCAAGGTAAGTATATCAAAGGAAATCAACAGTTGTGCTTGGGGGCTTTTTGTTATGGGATATTGATTTCTTGTTTTTTTTCCGTAACATTGTCTGCTGCAATTTAAATAAAAATTACGACATTTTAAGATATTTCATAGACAAACCAAACAAAAATATATGTTTTTACTTTAAAGTGAATGTTTTTCTCTTCAGCTGATCTAAAAATGAAAGCAAGATATCTTATGTAGAAATATTTTGATAATATTTTTACAGTGAGCTTTCCCATGTTTTTATGTCTTAAGTTTCTTTGCTGCGTTTATGTAGGTTGCACAAGAACTTTTACTCACTTGTAATTGTGCCTCAGACTTTTTGAAAGTCTACCTTCTAAATTGCCCCGACGATCTAGATTCTACATGTTACCATTGGTTTATTCTTGTGCTTTCTGTATTTAAAACTTTGGCTGTACTAAGCAAATGCAAGGTTATAATTTAGCTAATAGTAGTTTACAGACAATTCTGATGATTATGATTTCATTTGGTTTAACTAAGCTGTACTAGTTCATTTCATAAGGAAATGATACTGTAGACAAATGTAAATAAAGCCTGTGAGTCAAGCATCAAGTGGTGTTTGTTAGAAATAAACTAGAGATTTTTAAACTCTGATCTAATGTTCATTTTTAAACTAATTACAGTTT